ATTGCGTCCCTGTTTCTGTTGAGGAAAATACTCCATTTTCAAGACTGTTATAAGGCCTATATATGCACTTTTCATTCATTAAAGAAAAGTATCACCATGCATTCTGAAACTGTTATTCTTTGAGCTCCACTGTAATCTAGCCCTTGTCCTAAGTCCCTGTTCACTCTGAAAGCTTATGATAGGAAAGGCTGATGCACCTCCCTGTTAACTGCATGTTTACCACACTCCGGCCATAAATTGCTTTTAAATATTTTGCCACATAGTTGGGATTTCTGTCTCACCATGTAATGTGATTCCCGAAGCAGCTGAAGGGGCTGCTTTCCAGGGGACCTATCTAGAGACCCGCACTCAGCAGATCTGGGGCCTTTCTCTCTGTCTGTAACCAGCCCTCCTAGGCATCAGAGCATGTTAAACACACCCCCAAATGGTGGAGTGACAGACACTGGTGGTACCTGAGATCTTAGGTGGTAGACAGGTAGTGCCATTTTTAATTGAGAATTTATTTTGATGTGTCTTAGAAAAAATATACCTATTCAAACTCATGGTTTTAGGGCATAAGCAAAGCTAAAAGAGATTTAAGGTATTTTTTAAAGTGAGTTGATTTGAGGAAAACATTAAATAGATAATACAAGTGGCTAGAATATGGTGAAAGTGATGACAGTGTTACTGCAGTTAGGGAAACGTCTGCATCTAGGAAATTGGTAAGTGACCAACTACTGAATGAACTAGTGAATTCGGTGACTATTGAATAAATTATGTTAAGTGAATCAGACTCCAAGAACCCATTCGGTCTTACGAACGTCTACAGAAGCCCACCACGTGCCATCAGTTGGGCGTGAGCTACACACCCATTAAAGCACGTCTCAAACCACACTCCAGCTACCTGGCGCGCAGCGCGATAGTGTGTGCAGTGTGGGTGGAGCCTTCCGAGGGCGTGGCCAATCCACCTGCGGCCTGCGGTGGGGGCGTGGCTGGAGAGGGGCGGGCCCTCGCGACGGAAGGCGGAAGTGCTGTAGAGTCATGTGACTCGAGTAACATGGCCGCTGTCTCGTGAGTCCCGCTAGTGCCGGGCGGGAGTTGTTAAGCGGCCAGGGTCAGGTGTGCTGGAGCGGGGTCCGGGCCCGGGTTCCAGGGCGAGGCGGCGGAGCGTGGCAGGCAAGCCTAGAGCGGCGTGGTCCATGCGCCGGCGCCGGGGGCAGAGCGGAGCCGCAGACTCCCCTGGCCCCGGCGCGGCCCCGGCAGCCGCGGGCTAAGGAGTCGCGAGGTTCCCCCAGCTGCCACCATGAACCCCGAGAAGGATTTCGCGCCGCTCACGCCTAACATCGTGCGCGCCCTCAATGACAAGCTGTACGAAAAGCGGAAGGTGGCAGCGCTGGAGATCGAGAAGTAAGAGCCGCCAGGACCCCTCCCTGGCTATGATTCCCACAGCCCCTCTCTCCTCTCTCTCCAGGCTGGTCCGGGAGTTCGTGGCCCAGAACAATACCGTGCAAATCAAGCATGTGATCCAGACCCTGTCCCAGGAGTTTGCCCTGTCTCAGCACCCCCACAGCCGGAAAGGGGGCCTCATCGGCCTGGCCGCCTGCTCCATCGCACTGGGCAAGGTGGGCCTTTCACCCAAGGGACAGACATACCACTGATCTGTCTTCTCCTCCTGCCTCCTTGCAGGACTCAGGGCTCTACCTGAAGGAGCTGATCGAGCCAGTGCTGACCTGCTTCAATGATGCAGACAGCAGGCTGCGCTACTATGCCTGCGAGGCCCTCTACAACATCGTCAAGGTGGCCCGGGGCGCTGTGCTGCCCCACTTCAACGTGCTCTTTGACGGGCTGAGCAAGGTAACCGCCCTCCTCCTCCTCCTCACTGAGCTCTGTGTCCCTCCCCTGTCTGTGCCTCTTGCAGCTGGCAGCCGACCCAGACCCCAATGTGAAAAGCGGATCTGAGCTCCTAGACCGCCTTTTAAAGGTATTTGTACTTTGTCCCCACTTTTATTTCTACTCTCGGCAGCTCACTTTCCTCTGATCCACAGGACATTGTGACTGAGAGCAACAAGTTTGACCTGGTGAGCTTCATCCCCTTGTTGCGAGAGAGGATTTACTCCAACAACCAGTATGCCCGGCAGTTCATCATCTCCTGGGTAAGGCCTGGCCGGACACCGTTTCTCCAGCCGACTTCCCCTCCTGTTCCCTTCCCCTGGTCAGATCCTGGTTCTGGAGTCGGTGCCAGACATTAACCTGCTGGATTACCTGCCGGAGATCCTGGATGGACTCTTCCAGATCCTGGGTGACAATGGCAAAGAGATTCGCAAAATGTGAGTGGAGTAAGGGGCAGGAAGCTGCTGCCCGCTGTTTCCACTTTCCTGTTCTTGTTCATAGGTGTGAGGTTGTTCTTGGAGAATTCTTAAAAGAAATTAAGAAGAACCCCTCCAGTGTGAAGTTTGCTGAGATGGCCAACATCCTGGTGATCCACTGCCAGACAACAGGTGAGTATTGGGGGAGGGCCCACAGCCACGGCGGCCCCTCTGAACCCCCTGATTCCCCTTCCAGATGACCTCATCCAGCTGACAGCCATGTGCTGGATGCGGGAGTTCATCCAGCTGGCGGGCCGCGTCATGCTGCCTTACTCCTCCGGGATCCTGACTGCTGTCTTGCCCTGCTTGGCCTACGATGACCGCAAGAAAAGTATCCTTTGCTTTGGGAGAGAATAATTGAGATCAGATCACGCTCCTTACATCAGTGGACTCAGGCATCAAAGAAGTGGCCAACGTGTGCAACCAGAGCCTGATGAAGCTGGTCACCCCCGAGGACGACGAGCTGGATGAGCTGAGACCTGGGCAGAGGCAGGCAGAGCCCACCCCTGACGATGCCCTGCCAAAGCAGGAGGGCACAGCCAGTGGTGAGTGGACTCCGTCCCTACACCTCACCTCCTTCATGACCCCTTGTTCCTCTTCCTCTCCCAGGAGGTCCAGATGGTTCCTGTGACTCCAGCTTCAGTAGCGGCATCAGTGTCTTCACTGCAGCCAGGTAAGTGGCTTGTTTCAGCCAGAAGGTTTGTGACCTCTGCTCTCCCTCCCGATCTTACCCACAGCACTGAAAGAGCCCCAGTGACCCTTCACCTCGACGGGATCGTGCAGGTCCTAAACTGCCACCTCAGTGACACGGCCATTGGGATGATGACCAGGATTGCAGTTCTCAAGTGGCTCTACCACCTCTACATCAAAACTCCTCGGAAGGTGAGCCCTGGGCCCCTCCAAGCCAGGGGCCTCTCACGGGCACCCCTGCTTCTCTGCCCTCCAGATGTTCCGGCACACGGACAGCCTCTTTCCCATCCTACTGCAGACGTTATCGGATGAATCGGATGAGGTAGGTCACCAACGCCACCCGTACTTATGGAAGCTCATCCCTCCTGCCCCGCTTCTCTCCCCAGGTGATCCTGAAGGACCTGGAGGTGCTGGCAGAAATCGCTTCCTCCCCCGCAGGCCAGACGGATGACCCAGGCCCCCTCGATGGCCCTGACCTCCAGGCCAGCCACTCAGAGCTCCAGGTGCCCACCCCTGGCAGAGCCGGCCTACTGAACACCTCTGGTAAGTCTTCTCCTGAAGGTTCTAGCCTCAGGAATAAATGCTGGCTCTATCCCTTTCTCTACAGGTACCAAAGGCTTAGAATGTTCTCCTTCAACTCCCACCATGAATTCTTACTTTTATAAGTTCATGATCAACCTTCTCAAGAGATTCAGCAGCGAACGGAAGCTCCTGGAGGTCAGAGGCCCTTTCATCATCAGGTCAGCCTTGGCGGCGCGCTTTCTCCTCTTCCGTGCTAAGTTTTGTGTCTCTTTATTCCCTCAGAAGGGGTGTGACCTGCCCCGGCCCCAGTCTTGAGCTCCAGCTCCAGACCACATGGGCGGATAGCCCCAACATGGGGCCATCGGGGCCTCCTCAGTACCCCAGGAGAGCATTTGCTTCCACCTGATTGTGGCACTTGTGTCTCCGTTTCACCATCCACCTCGTCATCAGTAAACCTGTGTCCTCAGATGGGCCCTTCTGCCCCCAGGCTTGCTATTTGCATATCCACTCCTTTCCCTCTGAAGGAAGAACAGTCATCCAAACTTGACAACTCCCAGCCCTTCCCACTGCTTCAGAGAGAAAGGTGCCTTGGAAGCTCCACCGTGCCCGAGACACTGTCTTGTTTTCAGCTTGGTCTTGCCGTCTCCCCGGGAAGCGTTCTCCCTTTCTTACCACATAACACATGCTTCAGCACCCCAGATGTGTCTTCTTTCCTCGTCCTGATCAAAGCGGTGTGGCAGCCTCAACTCCCTCCAGGCTCGATGCCTGGATGTCTTTGGTGACTGTAAATTTAAAGAACGTACTATTTGAAAGTGCACAAATCATGAGTGTGCTCTTGTAAATTTTCACTAACTGTGACACCAGGGAATGAGCCCTCTGATCAAGAAATAGAACATTTCCAGCACCAGAGAGGTCACTTTCACGTCTCCTGCAAGTGACAGCCCCTCCCCGCCTCCCTCAAGTACTGACTCCAACACAAGAGGTTCATCTTGCCTGGTTTTGAGCTTCATATAAATGGAACCGTACAGCTGGTGCTCTTTTCACAAAGCCTGGCTTCTTTGGATCCACATTGGGTTTGTGAGATTCGTCTGTGTTGGATGTCACAGTAGTTCACATTTCCATGGAATATTCTGTATGACGATACCGTGATTTATTTATCTCTTCTAGTATTGATGGGCATGGGGGTTATTTTCGGTTTGACACTATTATGGATAATGCTTTCTTATGTGCCTTTTGATAACCATATAGACACATTTCTATTAGGTATATACCTAGGAATTGCTGGATTGGCAAGCAGACATACCATGGGCTTAGGGAGGTACTGTCCAAAGTGCTTGTGCCAGCTTCCACTCCCGTCAGCATTGTGGGAGAGTTCCAGTTGCTCCACGTCCTCACCAACACTTGGTATCATCAGTCTTTGATTTTAGCCATTCTGATTAGGGGTACAGTAGTATCATCTTGTGGTTTTAATATGCATTTCCCTAAAGACTAATGAAGTTGAACAACTTTTCATAGCTTAGTGGCCTTTTGGATATCCTCTTTTGTGACGAGTCTGTTCAAGTCTCATTTTCCCATTGAGTTTTTGGTGTTTTTCTTATTGATTTGTGGAAGTCCTTTGTATATTCTGAATCTGAGTCTTTCTCAGTTGTATATACTGTCATTATCTTCTCCTACTCTGTGGCATGCCTTATCACTCCCTTAATGATGTCCTTTGATGAACAGACATACTTTATTTTTAATCTAGTCCAGGTAATCAATTTTTCTTTACAGTTAGCATTTTTTTTGTTTTGTGATGCTTTTTCGGGGAATTAGGAGCTCATGGAAACATATCCATGAAGCCGCCTGTTTCTGAGTGATGATTGTTCCGCATTCCCAGTAAGCGGATGCTGAGCATGATCCACCTGGAATCGAGAGGTGTTTTTTCTTAATTCTTGACAGGGTCTTGGAAACCAGCTAGTCCAGCCTGTTTGTGCTTTGTAAAAGCAAAGTTTCCTAGCCATCCTGCCAGCCCTCCCGACCTGCCAGAATCCAAGGGGCTTCTGCGGCAGCCAGGCCAGCGGTGGTCTGCAGCCTGGAGCTGGGAACCACTAATCTTACTGTATTGGGCAGCACCCTTTGGGTGGCATGTGGTAGGAACCCAGGTCAAAGGCACCAAAATGAGCAAAGGAACTTCACTGGCCTCTGTATCCAGACCAAGACCAGGGTCAGCAAGATCTCTGCAGTCTTTGTTTGAGGTCAGCCATGCTGTTTTGGTCTCTTCCAAGTGGCAGAGACACGGCCACCACATCGCCTGGGCATTGCATCCCAGCCAGTTATGATCCAGAGGGAAGCTCTGATTGGCCCAGACAGGGCCAGTGGCAGGGAGGTGGGGCTGAGGGGTGCTGTGAGTGGCAGCCCTAACAGAACCCCACGTGGAGTTGGGGAGCAACAGCACACCTAAGGAAAGGGGTCACTCTTCCCACGAGATGCTGAGCCAGGAGAACCACAGGGGCTGGCCATGTGGCTGCCTTCCCAAGCACAGTTTTCTTTGTTTTTTTGTTTTTTTTTTTTTTAAAAAGGAGTCTCATTCTGTCACCCAGACTGGAGTGCAGTGGCGCAATCTTGTCTCACTGCAAGCTCTGCCTCCTGGGTTCATGCCATTCTCCCCTGCCTCAGCCTCCCGAGTAGTTGGGACTACAGGCGCCCACGACCACACCCGGCTAATTTTTTGTATTTTTAGTAGAGACGGGGTTTCACCATGTTAGCCAGGATGGTCTCAATCTCCTGACCCCGTGATCCGCCCGCCTTGGCCTCCCAAAGTGCTGGGATTACAGGCGTGAGCCACCGCACCCAGCCCCAAGCACAGTTTTCTTAAAAGAGAAATGCAGACGGGGATCATCACTATCTCCTCCTAATCCCTGTGAGACTGAGTGACGAAGCATATGGAAAGTGCTTAGGAGACAGCCTGGCACCTAGTAACTTGTGCACTCAGTACCAGAAGCAACTAGTAGATAACTGTGAGGAGCCGAGGAGCTCCCGGGGTGGGCAGTGGCTGGTCACAGAGCCAGGCTTGGCCCAACTGCTCCCTCGGGCTCAGCTCCTGGAACGCAGGTGTTCTGGGGTTGACTCACTTTCTCCTGTTTCTAGAGAAGAGTAAGAGAGAAAGTTATAGAGTCATTCAGATGAATACTCAAGGCCGGGCGCGGTGGCTCATGCCAGTAATCCCACACTTTGGGAGGCCAAGGCAGGCAGATCACTTGAGCCCAGGAGTGCAAGACCAGCCTGAGCAACATGGTGAAACCCTTGCCGCCCTACAAAAAAAGAGAAATATAATTAACTGAGCATGGTGGCATGCGCCTGTGGTCTCAGCTACTCAGGAGGCTGAGGCGAGAGGGAGGCTTAAGCAGAGGTTGCAGTGAGCTGAGATCGTGCCACTGCACTCCAGCCTGGGTGACAGAGTGAGACCCTGTCTCAAAAAAAAGAAAAAGAAAAAAATGAATACTCAAACCCCAGCACTCTCCCGTCTTCTGTCCCCCAACCCACCCAGCAACTAGCTCTTGTCCAGTTCTGTGCAGTCAGGACTCTGGACGGCACATGGCAGAAAACCAATTCTCACCCTTACAGGAAGAAAAACAAAGGTATCAATACTATTCAGTGTGCCGATCTATATCCGGAAAATACATTCTATACTTTTTTAAAAAAAGAAAAATAAAGGTAGTGTGCAGGCAGAGGCGAGGATGGGCTCATTTAAAACTAGAAGTTCAAGGCTCAGGCCACCTCCTGTCCTCAAGTCCTCCTCTCCCCCGCCACAGCTGGCTCTTCCTCCTCCATCTGCCCCATTAGTGGACAGGCCACCCGCTTTGTGGCCAGGTGGCTCGCTCCGGCCCTCTCGGCACCCCAGCCTTCAGCACCTGTCCTGGGCTCATGTCCCATGGGACCCATCAGTGTGGCCAGAGTGCGCTGGTGCTGATTGCCCTGAAAAGGGTCGGGTGCCCACCCTCAGACACAGGAGCAGGTGTCATGGGCCGTCATGGTTCTGGAACCAGAATCCAAGGCCATGGACATCAGGAGGCAGAGCCAACAATGGTGTGGACCTGGTGGTCTGGGTTTAAATGCTCACAGAGGAGGAGTGTGAAGTAGGCCCTACCAAGGGCCACCATGGGGGTAACTGAAGGAGTGACTTTTTCACCTCCAAGCAGCCAACTCCTTCCTTCCTGCAGGAAAGTGGGAGGGTGAAGCTGTATATGTGACCCAGTGACCCTCCAGATCCACAGTGGGAGCAGGCAGTGAGGAGGTGGTGGCCAGGTATGGCCTCCAGCTGATTCCTCCTTTGTGGCCTCCTTCCGCCAACAGCACTATTTCTGGAAGCATCCATGCAGGCAGAGCGGATGGGTCTTCTACCCTTTGTCGCGTGTGGAATTGGGACGCAGGCCCAGCACCTCATACCAGGGCCCGCTTGGGGCCCTGTCTCCATACATGTGACCCAGGCCTGGGTAGCCGCAGGGCCAAAACTGATCAGAGTCCCAGAGAGTCTCAGTCAGGGAGAAGCCAGGAGGGACCTTATGGGCCAGTTGGGTTCTTTCATACAGAAAGAAACTGAGGCTTTGATTTCTCCTGTAAATATTTACTGCCTGCTGCCTTTGTACGGAGGAGGGCCTGGGCCAGGCCAACATGGGCCCAGCCTCCACAGACCGGGGAGAAGGTATTTCAGGGAGATGGGAACATCTTATAGGGGCTGGACAAGAGCACTGGGGAGTTCATAAGGAGAGAGCTCCCTGGCTGGGGAACAGGGGTCAAAGATTCACTCACTCCACACAGAGGGGCATTCCGCAAATATTCCTGAGTGCCTGGGATGTGCCAGGCCCCATGCCAGCTGTGGCATGGCTCACGCCTCCCCCGGGGCTGCAGCCTCATGGGAGGGGCCCACAGGGACAAGTAACAAAGAAACAGGTGACCTGGTCTTGTGATCCATGCTCTGAAGAAAACACTGGGGGAGGTGGAGGGGGGTCCTCAGGTCAGGCCTGTGAGAAGGGGGGTGCCCCACAGCGTCAGTAGAGCCAGGAAGCTGTGACCTGGATCTGAGGTTTTCTGAAAGCATAAAAGTGCCCTAGTTTTCCCCTCTCCTCAGGCTCCGCTGAAGCTATGCCAAGAATTGGCTTTTAAAGGCTGCCTGAAATGTGGTTTGGAGCCAAAAATCTATAGAGCCAGCGCATTTGTGACCTTGTTGAAAATGCTTACTGAGGAAAAACAAGGGGGTGGGATTTGGGATTTTCTTTTTCCCTTGTAAAATTTAAAAATACATGTATCTGTCTGGTCTGTCCCCACCCCTTCTCTATCCCGCCTGCAGGCCCTCACCTTGGCCCGACAGCCCCGACTCCACCGCATACGCGTCTTCCATTAGCCCACACCTCCCCCATTCCCAATCCCTGGCCATCTCCCATGCATCAGTAATGAAAAATACCAAGTGGGTAAAAATAAGGAGCCCGGTTATAGCCCTGGAAATTAGGCCACAGCTGTCAGGCCGGGCAAGAGCGCTCGCCTCTCTGAGAATGGAACCGCCGGGAGCAAGAGCTCGGCCCCCTCCCTGCAAGGGTAGATCAGAGTTTCACCCAGGGGGCGGCAGGGCGCTGCTGCTGTGCTGGGCAGGCAGGGGAGCCAGGAAGCGCCATGTATCACTGAGCAACCCTGTCCTGGGTGTCCGTCAGTGCCTGGCACAGTGCCCACCAGTGGGAACACCGCAGTGGGCAGAGCTAGTCCCTGCCCGCCAGGGTTAGTCACGATTGCAAGCATAGCATCGCACAGTGGTGATCCTTGGTGAAACAGATGTGGGGGAGGGGGTGCCCAGCCTGTTGGGGGAGTCTGGGAAAGCTTCTGAAACGTGACATCTAAGCTGAGCCAGGAAAGATGAGTAGGAACTGGTCGGGGAAGGAGTGGGGGAGGTGTTTCTGACACAGCAAGCAGTCTGCTCAGAAGCCCAGAGACCAGTCCCCACACCCTCTGGGCAACCTGGAGTGTGGCTGGGAGGCCCCTGGTGGCCTTACCTCTGAGGTACCCTGTGAGCCAGTGGAGGGCTGAAGCAGGTTCAGAAAACCTCCTACCGCTGTGTGAGGGTGCCCAAGTCCCTGAGAGGAGCCTTCAGATAGGCAGTGGGCATGTGCCAGGCTGTGCCTGAGGTGGCTGGCTCACAGAGCTTCCAGTGGGACGGAGGGAAGTGGGGCCCAGGGCTCGCCAGTGGGGGCAGGTGGTGAGACCCTCACTTGTTCACCATGACAGCTGTGGCCCTACACACTCTCCTCTGCCATTAGTCTCGTGAAACACCGCAGGCTAGTTAGGAAGCCGGCTCAGGAAGCTGGCTTGACCAGGGTTCTTGCTGCTGTGTCATTCTGGAAGGTTCAGTGCTGCTAGGACAGGCAGTTTAAGCAGATAATCTGGACTAAGTTTAAAACCATCTCGACACCGCAGACATCCCTGCCATGGACTTGTTTGGCTCTTCAGGGTACGCTGGCTTCAGTCAGCTAATGCCAGGTGCCTGTGAACTCGGCCAGCTTTCCTTGTCCACTCATTTTTCCTGAGAAGAGTCAGCTTTTTCCTTCCTCTCCCATGAGCTGAGCCCCTCCTTCCAGCCCTTTTCCTGAAGAAGACCCCCACCTACCTCTGTTGGAAGCCCCCTGCCCCCACAGTTGACAGGTTCCTGGAGTCACCTCCATTCCTGCCCTTGAAGCGTGAGCGGCTGTCCCGGTCCAGTTCCTTCTGCTTCTCCTGGGCCCCCCAGTAGCATAGTAATTGGTTTCTCAGATCTTCAGCTGCGTGCCCCGTCTGTGAATATTTCCCAGTCCCTGACCCTCGCGGGAAGACCCATCTATGATCTTACCCCTGTGGGGATCCTCAGGGGAGAGAGATGATGGAGAGATGACTGATCCTTCCAGTCTCTTCTCTCATTCCTGCCAGTGATGCCTAAAATAGAGAGCAAAATTGCCACCTCTCTGCCCCAGCCCCCTCCCCGACCCCCGCAGCCCAAGGTCGCAGGCCCCCAGGATGGGCCCTGGGCCTGGTAAGCAAGCAGGCCACAGGAGAGGGGCGCTGGAGCAGCTGCCGAGTGCCCTGTTTCCAGCAGCTGCAGAGATTTGTATCTGCAGTTACCGCTCCTGGAGGGTCACAGCCTCCGTTTCATTTTTGTGGTGTTTGAAGAAGAGTTCAAGCCTTTCTCCACGTATACACAGGCCCACAGGCCCAGGTTCGGGCTTCCCACAGCCAGCTAATGGGTTTCTAGGAGAGAAAAGATAGCAATCAAATATATGCCCACAGGCTGGGCGTAGTGGCTCACGCCAGAATCCCAGCACTTTAGTAGGCAGAGGTGGGTGGATCACTTGAGCCCAGGAGTTCAAGACCAACCTGGGCAACATGGCAAGACCCCATCTCTACAAAAAAAAAAAAAAACAAAAACAAAGATGCTCCTGAGCAGGAGAGTGGGGAGCCCAGGAGGCAAGTGCTCTGGGTTGATAGAGGGTCCCAGAGGAGCAGACATCTGACTCACAGTGGTGTGGCCTCTGGGGAAGGTGCCTCCCTAAGATTTCATCATCTGTGTCTCCTCAAGCCTGCCCTCTTCCACGTCCATTCCCCTGGCCATTCTTGACTGGGCTCTTCCCTACCCCCAGGGGAAGGACGTCTGGAAAGGCAGCCCGAAACCCTTTGTACTTTAATTGGAAGAAGGTGGGAGCCTGAGGCAAAAGTGATTCAAACAGCACCCAGAATGGTGGTCTTCAGGGCGGAACTGTGGTCAGCGTTTCCATCCTCAGACCCTGCTCTATGCTGGTGGCTGCAGCGCGCCCGTCATAGCCAGGCTGTTCGCGCACGGTAGCTTTTTTGCTCTAAGTGGAGATGGGGGCTTCGTCTCCATTGATAAGACTTTCCTCATCTGCTGGCGATTCTATTTTAGGAGAAAGCCTCCCCCTGTAGTAGGCACTCCTGCCTCAAAGTGGAGCCAGGCCTTTTTTTTCGTGCTTGTATTATGCTAATCACTCCTTGCAAGCAGGCAGACTTTGTAGGAGGTTTGCCTGGTTTTAGATGAAACATACGCCTTTGAAGCAAAGAGCCACCGTAGCTAAAAATACCTTTTCCTGGCTGTTGATCCTCTCATTTGTAAAATGCATGTTTCCATTGTTAAACCTGCAGCAGCCCCTCTAGAGAGGAAAGCTCCACTATCGTGGCCAGGCTGGAGCACCCATGCCCTGGGGAGGTAGCACCTTCCCCAGCCCTGCCCGTGGGCTCCGTCGCCAAGCCTCTCCAAGAAGGAGTCCAAGAGAAGCACACAGAGGATTCTCAATACTTTATTTTCTGTTTAGAAATATTAAACCACATACAATAAAAACTGAAATAATGCAGAATGGTATAGCAGTAAATGGGAAAGACCCCTGACCACCTGCCACCTCCTCCCTCAGAAGTAGCCTCTGGGTCTCAGCTTGGTGTGTTTCCTTCTGCAGCCCTTTCTGTGCATTTATCAGCATGAGGCTCGGTCTGGTGCTGGTTTGGCAGCAGTGGTCTCTGGACTCGGAGAGCTCTGCAGCTTGCCCAGGTCCACCGCCTTCACTGTCTTTGTGCAGAACACATCTCCCTCCGGATCCTGAGCCCGGCTAGACACTGCCTCTACGCTCCCAGCCTGAGCCCAATGGCTCAGGGTCACTGTCCCTCCCCACGGAGGCTGCCATATCCCAGTATTAAATCTGTCCACCCGCCTTTCTCTGTCGGTGGTTACCTCGTGTCTTTGCTCAGAGGGGCAGTGGCGTGATCCTGGTGGGGAGTGGAGGGAGCAGGCCTCTTGCCCACCAGCGCAAGTTCTGCTATAGGGCGCCTCGCCTGTAACCCAGAGCTAGGACTAAGACATGTCCCCTCGGGTGACTTCCAAGGACGCCTCATGTCTGGGGCCCTCTTATTTCTCACGCGTTTAATCCAGGGAAGATTTCCTGGGCTGGCAGGGAACATGTGGATGAAAAGCCTATTTCATCCGTCTTAAAATTCTCTGAAAATGGCTGATCACAAAAGGAATTTTTTCAGCCTCCCGGGAGGGGGTGGGGGAGGGTACAAATAGGAGAACCCCTCCCCTTCCATTTGGCCGAGAATAACTGAAGGAGCCCCCTCCCAGCCATGCTGTGGCCCACCACTACGGCTGTGGCACCTCCATCCTCCCAGTCCTTTGAGACTCTGATCTTTTTACCGGCCTCTCAGAGGCCGCCGTGAGGCTGCTCTGATATTTGCTCTTTGTTACCACTGGTGAGTATTCATGTTTAACTTCTCGTCCTGTTTCCTGACACTTATCTCAGTGCTCTTTAAGTGGGCACTTATAAAGCCTAGAGAAAGCCATCTCAGTTCATAAAATTTCACAAAACCCCTGGACTAAAGATGTGAAGACAAGAAAGGCACTCATGGCTCTAGCTCCTAATCACAGCCAGAAAGGCAGGAATGGCCCGTGCCCAGGGCAGCAGCTGTGAGCTGTGCTTCCTCTTGGGGTGCTGGGGCTATGCAGGTGGGCCAGGCCACATGGCTGTCAGGAGGCCAGGGAGAGTCCAAGCACAGGTCTTGCCCAAGAGCTGACCTCTTTATCTTTCTGTTTGAACAGAGGAGGCCAGGGCTGTGCACAGCAGGCTCGGGACCGTGAAGGTAGAGACCAGCAGGGAAACAGTGAAATGCCAAGCAGAAACGTAAACCAGGACCCAGACTCTGCACAGGTGGGGGTGGGGCCTCAAGAAGGCAAGTGTCAGGGCCTTCCGCCTAGAGCTCCAAGGCCGAGCCAGGCCCTGCTGCCACCCATCCTCTCAGACTCCTGCCAGAGTCTCCTCCTTCCCTCAGGAGGGCATGGCCATGCCTGAAGCGATCAGGCCTGGTGAGGCAGTTGCAGGCAGCAGGTCTCTGGCCGCCCCGGAAGCTTGTTGAGAGTACAGATCGTGGACCTCCTGGAGGTGAGGCCCGCACGTGGTCCATGCATACAGCCAGGCTCTGGGGTTCCTCAGTTAGGGTATTCCTGGCTTGAGGGACCCTCTTTGTTCTAGAGGGTAAATGCGCAGCCTTCTGGGTGGATGAGGACACTGATGGGACAGGGGCTGGCGGCTCCCCGCTGAGGGACGTGGAGCTGAAGCCATGCGCATGGCGCCCAGGGCAGAGCACTCGAGGTGCCCCCAGAAACCAGAATGGCAGCCCCTGGCCGGAACTCCTTCAGAGCGCAGGAGGTCCTTTGAAGGAAAGTTGCCACGGGAACACGAGAGACTAGTGAATCACTGTAATCACCCAGGGCCCATGACCAGGAGGACAGCCCATCTGGTTAAATAATTTGGGGGAGGGAAATGTTGACACGGGGCTATGGCCATATGAACACTGGGGCTGCTGGACCCAAGTTGGGTCCGTGGCTTCAAGGCCAGAGGGGCCGAGTGTGGGCCCTGCCGAGGCCTCCGTGTCTTGGTCCAGCACCGACGAGGCAGAAGGGGAGGCTCACCATCTGTAAACTGTGGAATACGCAGCAGCTGGAGTGCTCCCTGGCCTGGAACAAAGGGACTAGTTTGGGAATCGTCGCCTGAAGTAAAGGAAAACAAACAGCTTGGTGATCAGAACACGGGCAAGGGGCGTCGCCAGACATTGTTGGGGCCGGAGTAGCTCTGGCCACCTTACTCGGGTCCCAGCACTGCTGTCCCTCACCCGCCTCATTCCTCACAAGTCCCCCTGCGGTTTGCAGGGGAAAATGGCAGAGATGCAGGGATGCCTTTCCATTACCCGTCCCAAGACAGACTCAATCTCCGAGGACCCTGTGTGAGGTCACATGCCACAGGGTGAAGGGGTGTCTCTGCCCTGGGCATACAAGCTGCAGGGAATGGGTGGGAAGGGGAGCCAGCCAGGGAAGGGAGGTCTGTGTCCCTTGCAGATGCCACAGAGCATGGGAACATGTTCATGGGAACATGAGTGCCAGGTCAGAAACCCAAGTTCTGGCCCCTCTGTGGCCCTGGCTGTGTGGCCTGGGACCAGTCCTTGGCTTCAGTTCCTTCCTGTCCCATGCGGGTGGCAGGGGCGTGCAAGGGCAGGCAGGGCCAGGAAGCAGCGTGCCAGGCGGTGGCGGCCTCCTCGTGGGCAGGGCTGGCCTCCACGGGGGCAGCTGAGCACATCCTCAGGAGGAAATCCTGCTTAGAGGGTTCAAGCCCAGAGGGCTTCAAAGGGAGAGAAAGGTTACAGCTGCAGTTCTCCAGCAGAGCCCAGGAGGCCCCAGGGCAGGTAGGGTTCAGGGATGCCATTTCCCTGGCCATTTCCCTGGCAGTGTCAGCCAGGGAATGTATCAGCCAGTTCAGAGCACCAGCCTTGGCCATGTCTCCCTGGGCACCAGGAATCTTTATATTAAAATCTCCCCAGCCTGGACCTCAGGCAGTAGCTGGCCTGACTCCCATACTCAGGAGCTGCTGCTCCCAACTGGTTTCCGGGAACCTGCTGTTGGAGTCAGCCCCGTGGACTTTCTCCGCTGGGTCAGAGTTTGGGTCCAGGCTACAGAACTATGGCTGCAGTTTCAAGGCCCTGCTTCCCTCTCGTACCCTTGGAGACAAACCATTGCCCTAGGAGGGTAGAACTAAGTGTGGATCACAGGCCAACACCATCCCAGCCAGGTGTGGTCAGTGCCATCCACCCACAGAGGTGGCTCCAGCGGGAGAGTGGGGTAAAAGGAGCTGGCTACAGATATGCTGCCCCGGAGCCACAGGAAGCTTCTGGAGAAACTCGCTCCAGTCCACACCAGAAGGCCCCAGTGATCTCTGCAGCTCAGGAGGTCCAAACTGTCTTCCCGGAAAAGTGTGTCTAAGGCTCTGTGCTGTGTAGGCCCTGGAGCTTGTTGGGGGACAAAGGGGTGGGTGGGCAGCAGTGAGTACTTGGTGCTGGGGTTAGGCTGACCAAGGGGGTCTTTGGCAAGGCCTCTCATCTGTGCCGCACATGGCATTCTCTGCTAGAAAGGGCTCTGGGCTGAAATCACAAGTGGCCCATGCTGAGGAGTTGAATGTACACGATGTTCCTAATGTACTGTCATTTGTGGCCAGGATTAGGAAGGAAATGGTGATTCCAGCTTGGAGGAAATCCCTGTGGCAAGAGAGGGCAGGAGCCCAGCAGGGACCCAAGGGCTTGGGCACTTCTCAGCACTTCTTGGAGTTGATTATCATGGAGACAACAGGATTTCCTTTAGTGACCAGTCCCTTTGTTTTCATTTGCACTGAGGATTCAGCATGCAAGAAGGTCCCTGCGGCCGTGCCAAGGCTTCATGGCCGGGGGACAATGGTCTCCAGGCAGGGGCCAGACCGGCCGCACTCTTGCCCCTCCTCCCCGCACCCAGCTGTCTCCTCACCCCGGCCTTGCCCTCCTCACACTGCGTTTTTCTCCAACACCAAGACACTATCTCAGCAGATACCCCATCGGTCCTTCCTGCTATCTCAGCTTCAGAGCCTCCAGCACAGGGTTACACGCCTGTCCCCAGCCCTCGCCATCTGACCTGCATCCAGCCGTATTCTGGGGTGTGTCTATGTGGGATAGAAGGCGCAGCCTCTTTTCTAAGACACAAACGCAGACCTCATTGTGAGTCAAACACCTGCTGAGTTCCCTCACAGGGACTCCTTGCAGAATGCGAAATGCTTCCGCCAGAGCCAGACACCCGCCAAGAACCCTGATAACACAGTTCAGAACCCACCTGACTCTGAAGCCCCTTGGCCTGCAGTTCCATGTGCATGCCCAGCCCCACGGCCAAAGTAACCCAGGCCACCTTGTCCCTTCCTGGAAGTTAATTTTCTGTCCTACAAGCATTCATCTCCCCCATTGCCTGTAGGGGCCCAGCCCTAGGCCTTGTGGTGTAAGCTGAAAAGGAACCAGGGCTCAGGGAGGGCCCAGGGGCCAAGTACCACCTTAGGAAGGAAATTGGTGGGAACTAGCAGCAGGTGAGGCAGGAGACAGGGGAGGGCTGTCCTGGGAAAGAACAGGGGGCTTGAGTACCTGTGAATGGACACAGGGGACGGGGTGGTCAGACTGAAAAGACACATGGAAAATAAGGCCAAGGCAGGTGCGGTGGCTCACGCCTGTCATCCCAGCACTTTGGAAGGCCAAAGCGGCAGATCACCTGAGGTCAGGAGTTCAAGACCAGCCTGGCCAACATGGTGAAACCCAGTCTCTACTAAAAATACAAAAATTAGCCAGGTGTGGTGACGGGCGCCTGTAATCCCAGCTACTCAGGAGGCTGAGGCAGGAGAATCACTTGAACCCAGGAGGCAGAGGTTGCAGCGAGCCAAGATCACACCACTGCACTGGATGACAGAGCGAGACTCCATCTTGAAAAAAAAAAAAAGAAAAAAGGCCAAGCCAGCCCGATGGGCCAAGGTAGAAGATGACTTCCATTCTGAGGAGAAGGCAGAGCCCCTCCCGTGGCAGCAAGGGTCATCTGACTCCACCCTGGGCAGTTCAGAAAGCGGGAGTCAACTTGCTCTCTAGAGCAAGCCCCAAACTTAGGGTGAGGGACCTGCTAATCCTGGGGGGCTGAGGCTTCAGCTGCCTCTGTGAGACTGTTTCGTTTTCTGTGGCAGCTCCCACCCAGATGAGACCTTCTATGGAGGTCTCTAGATGAGCCCAGCACAGGTGTCTGGGACCTCCCAGAGCCCGATGGCACCTCCTCTTGCACAGAGGGACAGATGGCTAAGAGGACTGAAGGCCTCTTCCTGTGCCCCTCCTCCCTCCATCCCCTTTCCACCAGCTCCCTACAAAGCCCAGAAAAACAAGTTCCGCATCCTCCTCCTCCTCCCACCCCACTCCCTGCAAGAAACTTTTAAGTGTACCAGACACATCGACTGCATTAAACAACGATGAATTTTTAAGGCATGAGTTGGCAGGGTTACCATGGCTGCCTTTGCCCTGAGGGGCACACTGCCGAGGATTGATTGAAATAAATAAAACAGATTTACAGTTTTCATACTTGGAAGCAGAGAGTTGGAAGGGAAGAGA